TGTCCAGAAAGAAACTTCGTCTATGGCCGCACAGAGGACGCAGTGCTTGCTGCAGCAGTGAGAGCTCGTGCCGCCTCAACATCAGCCCAGCTTGGTTAGAAAGGCCGTACTCTCCTGGGGTTCCCCCTGGCCTGATACACACTGTCAGGTAGGTGGGCGCTAGGCCCCAGACCCGCCTTGCCTGCTCAGCTTCAGGGGAAATGCTGGAGTGCCTGTAAATACTGAGGCTGCAGATCAGCTTGGACCCCAGGCAAGGAACTCTCCCCAGCGGAGGGCAGCAGGAAGAGGGGATGCTGATTGCAGATGAAAGCTGGTTTGTGTATTCATTCAGGGCCATTTGAAAAATACCAGTTAACTGGTCCCTGTCTCTTGGTGACCAGACATTTCCATCTCGCTGTTTACTTTAAAAGAACCAAAATTACGTGTAGCCCAGAGAAGGGAGACACCCCAGTCTGGCAAGTGTCCGAAACCCAGCTCCAGGAAAAAGTGCAGCAGTGCTCGGGTCTGCAGGGAGCCCGCCAGCCCGTTTCATCGCCAAGCCCCGGGGGATTGTTGGGGGTGGGGGTCTATGCTGTTAGGCGACTGGCAGATGAGTCCAGAAGAGGTTCCGCGCGGCCCGTGGTCAGAAGCCCGGAGTCCTGGCGGGGTTTTCGAGCCTCTGGTCTCCAGGACCTGGGCTGAAGGCCCAGGGGGGTGGGATGGACCCGCCAGGCTGGGACCCTAGAGAGCCGAACTCAGCTCTCAGCCGGGGTGGCGTGGACCCTAACGGAGGGAGGGGCGCAAGGCGGGAACGCGGAACCTTCGAGCGGGCCAGGCCGAGGTGGGCAGGGGTGGCCTAGGCCCCTGCGGCGGTCGCTCGTCGAGGGTGTCAGAGAAGGGCCTGCCGCCCCCCTCCGCCTTCCCGGGCGCGGATCTCGCCCCGCCCCGCCCGGATCTCGCCCCGCCCCGCGTTAGCCACGCCCAGGCGCCCTCAGCGCGCGAGGCCCGCGGTCCCTTTAAGACGCCCGGGGCCCGCCTGGCTCTCGCCGCCGCCGGGCCATGGCCGCGCAGCTGCTGGAGGAGAAGCTGACCTGCGCCATCTGCCTGGGGCTCTACCAGGACCCAGTGACGCTGCCCTGCGGCCACAACTTCTGCGGGGCCTGCATCCGGGACTGGTGGGACCGCTGCGGAAAGGCGTGCCCCGAGTGCCGGGAGCCCTTTCCCGACGGCGCCGAGCTGCGCCGCAACGTGGCCCTCAGCGGCGTGCTGGAGGTGGTGCGCGCCGGGCCCGCCCGGGATCCCGGCCCCGATCCCGGCCCCGGCCCCGACCCTGCCGCGCGCTGCCCCCGCCACGGGCGGCCGCTGGAGCTCTTCTGCCGGACCGAGGGCCGCTGTGTGTGCAGCGTGTGCACCGTGCGCGAGTGTCGCCTCCACGAGCGGGCGCTGCTGGATGCCGAGCGCCTCAAGCGCGAGGTGACGCATCCGCCGGGAGCGGGAGGGGTCCGCTTGTTGCTTGTCCCGTGGGCCCGCACCACAGGCCCAGCTGAGAGCCAGCCTGGAGGTTACCCAGCAGCAGGCCACCCAGGCCGAAGGCCAGCTACTAGAGCTGCGCAAGCAAAGCAGCCAGATCCAGGTACGAGGCCTGTGCCTGCCCGCCCACCATGGCCCTGGCCCTAGCCTCCCTTGGTATGGCACAGGGCCCTGGCCACCCTGAAGCCCCTCCTGTTCCCGCCCAGAACTCGGCCTGCATCTTGGCCTCCTGGGTCTCCGGCAAGTTCAGCAGCCTGCTACAGGCCCTGGAAATACAGCACACGACAGCACTGAGGAGCATCGAGGTGGCCAAGACGCAGGCGCTGGCACAGGCTCGAGACGAGGAGCAGCGGCTGCGGGTCCATTTGGAGGCTGTGGCTCGCCATGGCTGCAGGATCCGGGAGCTCCTGGAGCAGGTGGATGAGCAGACCTTCCTGCAGGTGCGAGGGCTCAGGGCATAGGTGGCGGACTTGCCCAGGCTTACTTGTTCTCCCTGGGGCTCAGGAATCGCAGCTCCTCCAGCCCCCAGGGCCTCTTGGGCCACTGACCCCTCTGCAGTGGGATGAAGACCAACAGCTGGGTGACCTGAAGCAGTTGCTAAGCCGGCTGTGTGGCCTCCTCTTGGAAGAGGGGAGCCACCCTGGGGCACCAGCCAAGCCTGTGGACTTAGCCCCCGTGGGTAAGACTGACCCCAGGCCTCCCCCTGCTGTCCTGGGTCCAGCTGCCCCTCCCGCTGGGGGGGTGGAGGCGGGTCAGGGCCCACACATCGTGACCTCTCCAACCATTCCCTTAACACTGCTTTGCCCCCTAGAGGCCCCAGGTCCCCTGGCACCGGTCCCAAGCACAGTTTGTCCACTGAGGAGGAAACTCTGGCAGAGTAAGGAGGCCGTTCGTGTATGTGTGCCCCTGCCAGCCCACTGCTGTCCTCCTTTCCCCAACAGATTATCGCAATCTGACCTTTGATCCAGTCAGCGCCAACCGTCACTTCTATCTGTCGCGCCAGGACCAGCAGGTGAAGCACTGTCGTCAGTCCCGGGGCCCAGGCGGGCCCGGCAGCTTTGAGCTCTGGCAGGTGCAATGTGCCCAGAGCTTCCAGGCCGGGCACCACTACTGGGAGGTGCGCGCGTCAGACCACTCGGTGACACTGGGCGTCTCCTACCCGCAACTGCCACGGTGCAGGCTGGGGCCCCACACAGACAACATTGGCCGGGGACCCTGCTCCTGGGGGCTCTGCGTCCAGGAGGACAGCCTCCAGGCCTGGCACAACGGGGAAGCCCAGCGCCTCCCAGGGGTGTCAGGGCGGCTCCTGGGCATGGATTTGGACCTGGCCTCAGGCTGCCTCACCTTCTACAGCCTGGAGCCCCAGACCCAGCCCCTGTACACCTTCCATGCCCTCTTCAACCAGCCCCTCACCCCCGTCTTCTGGCTCCTCGAGGGTAGGACCCTGACCCTGTGCCATCAGCCAGGGGCTGTGTTCCCTCTGGGGCCCCAGGAAGAGGTGCTCAGCTGAAGAAGGCATGGGATGGAGCCCTGGCATAGCTGCCACCATGCCTATGTGCCCAAGAGCTGCCCAGCTTCAGCTTGGGGACTGGAGGACCAGCTGTTGGCCTCTCTGTTAACTCAGAAAGAGATGGGAGGTTGGGGGAGGTGAGCATAAACGCAGAGTTCACTGTTGCAGCCTTTTTGAAGGGGACACAGTCTAGGAGGGGGATAAATGGGATGCCCTTGCCCCAGAGAGAACCCAGTTCTAGGTACTGTCTGGGCCTGGGAGGCGAGAGCAGTGCCCAGGGGACTTCTGGGCTTACAGGACAGCGTGTGTGACAAAATTCAGATCTACCTGAACTTGCCTCTGGAGATGATAAGGGCCAAAGGAGCAGTCAGGGAGGGGCGGTGAGCCAGAGTAGTCCCAGGGGGAGACAGATTCCTCCCTCCTCCCCGCCTGCAGCTCTCTTTAATTTTTTGTAACATTTGGAGAGACGTCCGTCCTGTCTTGTAGTCTTTTTATTTTGTGCATCCTTATAATTGTATTCTACAAACAATTTTGTTTTCTGCATTTAAACATTTTTGTGTTTTTAGGAGATGGTCTTGCTCTGTCACTCAGGCTGGAGTACAGTGGCACAATCATGGCTCACTGCAGCCTCGAGCTCCTGAGCTCAAAGGATCCTCCCACCTCAGCCTCCAGAGTAGCTCAGATTACAGTGTTTTCTGAAGTTTCCTGACTTAACATAAGCATTTTTCACATGATTGAAAATTTTCACTGATTGCTGTAGTCATTCTAATGACTATCAAGTTTATTTATCCATTATTGGACATTTAAATTTCTTTCTTTTTAGCTATACAAACATTGATGTGTTTTTTTTGAGACAGGATCTCCATCTGTCACCCAGGCTGGTGTGCAGGGGTGCGGTCATGGGCTCATGGGATTCTCCTACCTCAGCCTCCTGAGTAGCTGGGATTACAGGTGTATGCCACCACGCCTGGCTTATGATGAATATTTCTGAGTGGGATGTTTGGCCACATTTATGGTCATGTATGTAGGCTGTTACCTCAAGTGAGTCACTCAGGGAACAATGAGCACTTGAAGATTTTTTTATACAAAAGGCCACAGTGAGGCCACCTTGAGTCAAGCCGACTAAGGCCCCTCAACCCTGTCACTAAGCAGCACGTGACACTGGCAGGACCTTCATCTCCAGCATCCCACCCCTGGGTGTGGGACTTTGGGGCAGCCGTGTGTGCAGGTGTCGGCACAGGCTAGCTCCTCCTGGTTTGGTGTGGTGTTTGCCATTGCAGAGCAAGCTGCCACGAAGACCCCTGGGCATGATTTTGCTTGTATTTCCGGAAGTGGGGTTGCTGGGTCATAGGGCAGGTGTAATTTTTTTTACTTGAAATGTTCCACTTCTTGTTCTGGGAGGTGGTTCCAAGGGTGTCTGCTTTTGGCCAGGCGCAGTGGCTCACGCTTGTAATCCCAGCACTTTGGGAGGCCGAGGCAGGCGGATCACAAGGTCAGGAGTTCGAGACCAGCCTGGCCAACAAGGCAAAACCCCGTCTCTACTAAAAATACAAAAATTAGCCGGGCATGGTGGTGTGCGCCTGTAATCCCAGCTACTGGGGAGGCTGAGGCAGAAGAATCGCTTGAACCCAGGAGGTGAGGTTGCAGTGAGCTGAGATTGCACCACTGGACTACAGCCTGGGTGACAGAGCGAGACTCTGTCTCAAAAAAAAAAAAAAAAAGGGAGGGCTGTCTGCTTTTTGTAACTTGAAAAACTGGACATCTATGTTATATGTACTCATGGATAAATATTTCACAATAAAACTTTTTAAAAGGATAATACGTGTAATATACATACCCCCAATATAT